GGTGGGTGCCCAAAAGGCTCTACACTTGTTATCATTCCCTCTCCACCACAGGCATATTGAGTAAGTTTGTATTTGGGTTTTTTTAAAACCTCCACTCTACAGTTAAGAAAACTAAGGCACAGAGCTTCAATAATTTGGTCAGAGCCAAGTAGCAGTAATGAAGCTGGAGGTTAAACCCAGCAGCATGACTGCAGTTCTTAATCAATGCCTTTTGAATTGCACATATGGGATGAACTAGAACATTTTCTCGATGATTCGCTGTCCTTGTTATGATTATGTTACTGAGCTCTGTTGTAGCACAGACATATGTCCCTATATGGGGCGGGGGTGGGGGTGTCTTGATCGCTGGGCTATTTCTATACTGTTCTGGCTTTTCCCAAGCAGTCATTTCTTTCTATTCTCCAAGCACCAGCAATTAGCTTTACCTTTTCAGCTTCTAGTTTGCTGAAACTAATCTGCTATAGACAGAGACTCCGGTGAACCAATTTTATTAGGATTTGATCAAATAAACTCTCTCTGACAAAGGACTGCTGAAAGAGTAACTAAGAGTTTGATGTTTACTGAGTGCATAGTATGTGCTAGATGCTGGCCGTGGATGCCTCATAGAATCCTCCCAACAACTCATGAAATGACTACTGTCATTCAGCCCAATACCCAGACGAGAAAGCTGAGGGTAAGACAGGTTTCAAGCTTGGCAGTCTGACTACAGAGGCCACTGGCTTAGCCCCTGGGTTAGTCTGCCTCTGTAGGATTGGGGGCACGTAATTTTGCTGTTTGGGGTCTCATTTGCCTTCTTAGAGATCACAAGCCAAAGCTTTTTATTCTAGAGCCAAGGTCACGGAAGCCCAGAGGGCATCTTGTGGCTCGGGAGTAGCTCTCTGCTGTCTTCTCAGCTCTGCTGACAATACTTGAGATTTTCAGATGTCACCAACCGCCAAGAGAGCTTGATATGACTGTATATAGTATAGTCATAAAGAACCTGAACTTGACCATATACTTATGTCATGTGGAAAATTTCTCATAGCTTCAGATAGATTATATCTGGAGTGAAGAATCCTGCCACCTATGTATCTGGCATAGTGTGAGTCCTCATAAATGCTTACTGGTTTGAAGTGATATCCTTTATTCTTTATATTTTCTAACAGATTCTGTGTAGTGGGATGAGCAGAGAACAAAAACAAAATAATCCAGTGAGAAAAGCCCGTAAATAAACCTTCAGACCAGAGATCTATTCTCTAGCTTATTTTAAGCTCAACTTAAAAAGAAGAACTGTTCTCTGATTCTTTTCGCCTTCAATACACTTAATGATTTAACTCCACCCTCCTTCAAAAGAAACAGCATTTCCTACTTTTATACTGTCTATATGATTGATTTGCACAGCTCATCTGGCCAGAAGAGCTGAGACATCCGTTCCCCTACAAGAAACTCTCCCCGGTAAGTAACCTCTCAGCTGCTTGGCCTGTTAGTTTATAAAAGATCACTTTTTATTTATGCACAGGGTGGAACAAGATGGATTATCAAGTGTCAAGTCCAATCTATGACATCAATTATTATACATCGGAGCCCTGCCAAAAAATCAATGTGAAGCAAATCGCAGCCCGCCTCCTGCCTCCGCTCTACTCACTGGTGTTCATCTTTGGTTTTGTGGGCAACATGCTGGTCATCCTCATCCTGATAAACTGCAAAAGGCTGAAGAGCATGACTGACATCTACCTGCTCAACCTGGCCATCTCTGACCTGTTTTTCCTTCTTACTGTCCCCTTCTGGGCTCACTATGCTGCCGCCCAGTGGGACTTTGGAAATACAATGTGTCAACTCTTGACAGGGCTCTATTTTATAGGCTTCTTCTCTGGAATCTTCTTCATCATCCTCCTGACAATCGATAGGTACCTGGCTGTCGTCCATGCTGTGTTTGCTTTAAAAGCCAGGACGGTCACCTTTGGGGTGGTGACAAGTGTGATCACTTGGGTGGTGGCTGTGTTTGCGTCTCTCCCAGGAATCATCTTTACCAGATCTCAAAAAGAAGGTCTTCATTACACCTGCAGCTCTCATTTTCCATACAGTCAGTATCAATTCTGGAAGAATTTCCAGACATTAAAGATAGTCATCTTGGGGCTGGTCCTGCCGCTGCTTGTCATGGTCATCTGCTACTCGGGAATCCTAAAAACTCTGCTTCGGTGTCGAAATGAGAAGAAGAGGCACAGGGCTGTGAGGCTTATCTTCACCATCATGATTGTTTATTTTCTCTTCTGGGCTCCCTACAACATTGTCCTTCTCCTGAACACCTTCCAGGAATTCTTTGGCCTGAATAATTGCAGTAGCTCTAACAGGTTGGACCAAGCTATGCAGGTGACAGAGACTCTTGGGATGACGCACTGCTGCATCAACCCCATCATCTATGCCTTTGTCGGGGAGAAGTTCAGAAACTACCTCTTAGTCTTCTTCCAAAAGCACATTGCCAAACGCTTCTGCAAATGCTGTTCTATTTTCCAGCAAGAGGCTCCCGAGCGAGCAAGCTCAGTTTACACCCGATCCACTGGGGAGCAGGAAATATCTGTGGGCTTGTGACACGGACTCAAGTGGGCTGGTGACCCAGTCAGAGTTGTGCACATGGCTTAGTTTTCATACACAGCCTGGGCTGGGGGTGGGGTGGGAGAGGTCTTTTTTAAAAGGAAGTTACTGTTATAGAGGGTCTAAGATTCATCCATTTATTTGGCATCTGTTTAAAGTAGATTAGATCTTTTAAGCCCATCAATTATAGAAAGCCAAATCAAAATATGTTGATGAAAAATAGCAACCTTTTTATCTCCCCTTCACATGCATCAAGTTATTGACAAACTCTCCCTTCACTCCGAAAGTTCCTTATGTATATTTAAAAGAAAGCCTCAGAGAATTGCTGATTCTTGAGTTTAGTGATCTGAACAGAAATACCAAAATTATTTCAGAAATGTACAACTTTTTACCTAGTACAAGGCAACATATAGGTTGTAAATGTGTTTAAAACAGGTCTTTGTCTTGCTATGGGGAGAAAAGACATGAATATGATTAGTAAAGAAATGACACTTTTCATGTGTGATTTCCCCTCCAAGGTATGGTTAATAAGTTTCACTGACTTAGAACCAGGCGAGAGACTTGTGGCCTGGGAGAGCTGGGGAAGCTTCTTAAATGAGAAGGAATTTGAGTTGGATCATCTATTGCTGGCAAAGACAGAAGCCTCACTGCAAGCACTGCATGGGCAAGCTTGGCTGTAGAAGGAGACAGAGCTGGTTGGGAAGACATGGGGAGGAAGGACAAGGCTAGATCATGAAGAACCTTGACGGCATTGCTCCGTCTAAGTCATGAGCTGAGCAGGGAGATCCTGGTTGGTGTTGCAGAAGGTTTACTCTGTGGCCAAAGGAGGGTCAGGAAGGATGAGCATTTAGGGCAAGGAGACCACCAACAGCCCTCAGGTCAGGGTGAGGATGGCCTCTGCTAAGCTCAAGGCGTGAGGATGGGAAGGAGGGAGGTATTCGTAAGGATGGGAAGGAGGGAGGTATTCGTGCAGCATATGAGGATGCAGAGTCAGCAGAACTGGGGTGGATTTGGGTTGGAAGTGAGGGTCAGAGAGGAGTCAGAGAGAATCCCTAGTCTTCAAGCAGATTGGAGAAACCCTTGAAAAGACATCAAGCACAGAAGGAGGAGGAGGAGGTTTAGGTCAAGAAGAAGATGGATTGGTGTAAAAGGATGGGTCTGGTTTGCAGAGCTTGAACACAGTCTCACCCAGACTCCAGGCTGTCTTTCACTGAATGCTTCTGACTTCATAGATTTCCTTCCCATCCCAGCTGAAATACTGAGGGGTCTCCAGGAGGAGACTAGATTTATGAATACACGAGGTATGAGGTCTAGGAACATACTTCAGCTCACACATGAGATCTAGGTGAGGATTGATTACCTAGTAGTCATTTCATGGGTTGTTGGGAGGATTCTATGAGGCAACCACAGGCAGCATTTAGCACATACTACACATTCAATAAGCATCAAACTCTTAGTTACTCATTCAGGGATAGCACTGAGCAAAGCATTGAGCAAAGGGGTCCCATAGAGGTGAGGGAAGCCTGAAAAACTAAGATGCTGCCTGCCCAGTGCACACAAGTGTAGGTATCATTTTCTGCATTTAACCGTCAATAGGCAAAGGGGGGAAGGGACATATTCATTTGGAAATAAGCTGCCTTGAGCCTTAAAACCCACAAAAGTACAATTTACCAGCCTCCGTATTTCAGACTGAATGGGGGTGGGGGGGGCGCCTTAGGTACTTATTCCAGATGCCTTCTCCAGACAAACCAGAAGCAACAGAAAAAATCGTCTCTCCCTCCCTTTGAAATGAATATACCCCTTAGTGTTTGGGTATATTCATTTCAAAGGGAGAGAGAGAGGTTTTTTTCTGTTCTGTCTCATATGATTGTGCACATACTTGAGACTGTTTTGAATTTGGGGGATGGCTAAAACCATCATAGTACAGGTAAGGTGAGGGAATAGTAAGTGGTGAGAACTACTCAGGGAATGAAGGTGTCAGAATAATAAGAGGTGCTACTGACTTTCTCAGCCTCTGAATATGAACGGTGAGCATTGTGGCTGTCAGCAGGAAGCAACGAAGGGAAATGTCTTTCCTTTTGCTCTTAAGTTGTGGAGAGTGCAACAGTAGCATAGGACCCTACCCTCTGGGCCAAGTCAAAGACATTCTGACATCTTAGTATTTGCATATTCTTATGTATGTGAAAGTTACAAATTGCTTGAAAGAAAATATGCATCTAATAAAAAACACCTTCTAAAATAATTCATTATATTCTTGCTCTTTCAGTCAAGTGT